AGGCAGAGGCAGGAGGATCAATTCAGCCAGGGAGGTTGAGGCTACAGTGAGCCGTGATCGTGCCACTGCACTGCAGCCTGGGCACAGCGGAAGACCCTGTCTCAAAAAATAAAAATAACTCTTACCACAGTATTCAAGAGACAAACTGCTCAATTAAAAACCGGGCAAAGGGTCTGAATAGGCATTTCTCTAAAGAAGATATACAAATGACCAATAAACATATGAAAGGATATTCAACATCATTAATCATTAGGGAAATACAAGTCAAAACCTGGAGATCCCACTTTACTTACACCCACTAGAATGTCTATAAACAAAAAGACAATGACAAGTACTGTCCAGGATCTGGAGAAACTGGAACTCTCATTTATAAATAACCCCGGGAAGGCCTGTTTTCCCATGAGTAGAACAGACTCTGAACGCCCCTCCCACTTTTGACCCTAATGGACCCTGAAGGACCACACGCATTCCGGCGTGCCCTGGGGTTCCTCTAGGAGGGGAGGGGAGAAGCGTCGCGAGACCTGAGAAATTGTCTTTGGGCAAGTCGTGCTAGGGCTCTCACGGCTCTCATCGTGCCTCCGCGGCCCGGTTTCCGGCCACTAGTAGCCTGGAGAAGGGCTTACCCAAGGCACAGGCCATGGCAGCGCCCACCAGGCCTCCACCCGACACCACCACGTCATACACGGTGTCTGTTGAGGCGCCGGACCACCTGCGCCAGGACACCAGCGGGCCGCTGTGGGGAGCTGCACGCACAGCCCCGCATCGGCTGACAAGCCGGGCCGCCATGGTGCAGACCTGCGCCGTCGCACTCAGAACTCCCGCAGGCCCACCTACGTAGTGCGTCCGGAGCAGAGCACTCCAATCCCGTCCCGCTTCCGCGGCGTCCTCAGAACCGGAAATAAAATGCGCGGAGAAAATAGGCCAATCGGAAAACGAACCTTGCCTCCTCGGGCGGGATGGATCGGAGGCTGCCCTGGAAGCCAACCAGACGCCAAAGCTAGAAAGGGGTGGACCCTGGCCCCGCATAGCTCTCGCTGCCACCGCTGCTGCCACTATCGCTGTCACTGTCGCTGCTGCCTCTGTCCAGCTGAAATGACCGTGGGGAGGCCTGAGGGAGCCCCCGGAGGCGCGGAGGGGAGCCGTCAGGTGAGGAGAGAAAAGAGACTGCCCCCGGGAAATTGACCCACAGCCTATTTCTATTCTATTTTAGATATTTCCCCCCGAGTCCTTCGCAGACACAGAGGCAGGAGAGGAGCTGTCCGGGGATGGGCTGGTTTTGCCCAGGGCCAGCAAACTTGACGAGTTCCTCAGCCCAGAGGAGGAGATAGATTCTACTTCTGACTCAACTGGGAGCATTTACCAGAACTTACAGGAACTGAAGCAGAAAGGGAGATGGTGTCTGTTGGAGTCTCTCTTTCAGTCTGACCCAGAGAGTGATGAAAACCTCTCTGAAGATGAGGAGGACCTGGAGAGTTTCTTCCAAGACAAGGACAGGGGGATGGTGCAGGTCCAGTGCCCGCAGGCTCTGAGGTAAGGCACTGCAGCTCCACGGCTGCCTCACTGTCCTCCACTCACAGATCTGCTTTTTTCCCAGGTGTGGCTCCACAAGGCGCTGCAGCTCCCTGAACAACCTTCCCTCCAACATTCCCAGGCCTCAGACCCAGCCACCCTCAGGCTCCCGGCCTCCCTCCCAGCACAGAAGCGTCAGCTCCTGGGCATCATCCATTACTGTCCCTCGGCCATTCCGCATGACGCTGCGCGAGGCCCGGAAGAAGGCCGAGTGGCTGGGCTCACCTGCCTCCTTTGAGCAGGAGAGGCAGCGGGCCCAGAGGCAGGGTGAGGAAGAGGCCGAGTGCCACAGGCAGTTCCGGGCACAGCCTGTGCCTGCACATGTCTACCTGCCCCTCTACCAAGAGATCATGGAGCGCAGCGAGGCCCGAAGGCAGGCAGGGATCCAGAAGAGGAAGGAACTGCTCCTCTCTTCTTTGAAGCCCTTCAGCTTCCTGGAGAAGGAGGAGCAGCTAAAGGAAGCTGCTCGACAGAGAGACTTGGCAGCCACAGCTGAAGCCAAGATCTCCAAGCAGAAGGCCACCAGAAGGATTCCCAAGTCCATTCTGGAGCCAGCCCTTGGGGATAAACTCCAGGGTAAAGACATCCTTGCCACCTTGCTGCCTCCTCTTTCTTACCCATCACCATCCTTTCTCCACAGAAGCTGAGCTCTTCAGGAAAATTCGCATCCAAATGAGAGCCCTGGACATGCTCCAGATGGCCTCTTCCCCTATCGCCTCCTCTAGTAACCGGGCTAACCCACAGCCCCGCACAGCCACCCGAACCCAGCAGGAAAAGCTTGGGTTTCTGCACACTAACTTCAGATTCCAGCCTCGGGTGAATCCTGTGGTCCCTGACTATGAGGGCCTTTACAAGGCCTTCCAGAGAAGAGCAGCCAAAAGAAGAGAAACCCAAGAGGCCACTCGCAACAAGCCCTTCTTGCTGAGGACCGCCAACCTGCGCCACCCTCAGCGGCCCTGTGATGCTGCCACCACCGGAAGGAGGCAGGTGAGAGCCCAGGCAGCTGTGGGAGGGTCAGGGTCCCACCAATACCAACCTTTGTTTCTTCTAGGATTCCCCACAGCCACCAGCTACACCCCTGCCAAGGAGTCGTTCTCTGAGCGGCCTTGCTTCCCTCTCTGCCAACACTCTCCCTGTGCACATCACAGATGCCACCAGGAAGAGGGAATCTGCAGTCAGGTGAGTGGTCAGGCTGCACGAGACCCATGCTCATCTATACTCTTTTTCTGCCTCCTTCCTTTAGAAGTGCACTTGAAAAAAAGAACAAAGCAGATGAGAGTATTCAGTGGCTGGAGATACACAAAAAGAAGTCTCAAGCAATGTCCAAATCTGTGACCTTGCGTGCAAAAGCCATGGATCCCCATAAAAGCCTGGAGGAAGTGTTCAAAGCAAAGCTGAAAGAGAACCGGTCAGTGTCCTCTATGTGTCAAAAGGGGTGCTGAAATTCTTTCTAAAAGTCTTGCTAATTCCAGGAACAATGACCGTAAAAGAGCGAAAGAATATAAGAAAGAACTGGAGGAAATGAAGCAGCGAATACAAACAAGGCCCTATCTCTTTGAACAAGTTGCCAAGGTAAAACTAAACCATCATTTGTTTTCTTTCTGACAGCTACAACAGATTAATTTCCATCCCACAGGATCTAGCCAAGAAAGAAGCAGAACAGTGGTATCTAGACACCCTGAAGCAGGCTGGGCTGGAGGAAGACTTTGTGAGAAACAAGGGTCAAGGCACCCGGGCTGTTCAAGAGAAAGAGACCAAAATCAAGGATTTTCCCAGGTAACCTGAAATGTTGCTGTCATTCTGCAGCTTTTTGTTTTTCATGTTTTAATTTATTCTGCAGGTTCCAAGAAACTACAAAACTCAGCATCAGAGATCCAGAGCAGGGTTTAGAAGGATCTCTAGAACAGCCTGCAAGCCCCAGGAAAGTACTGGAGGAGCTGTCTCATCAGTCACCAGAAAATCTCGTATCACTTGCTTAATCACTACACTTAAAATTACTGCTTTTGAAAAATATTAAGCAGCTAACTTGGGTTTGAGTCAAGGCAGGGAAAACTTGGGTTTTGAGTCATGGCTACTGTTAGAGGATGGACAAATGAAGAGTAGCAGATTAACAGGCCAGGCGCAGTGGCTCACGCCTGTAATCCCAACACTTTGGGAGGCTGAGGCAGGCAGATCATCTGAGGTCAGGAGTTTGAGACCAGTCCAGCCAACACGGCAAAACTCCACCTCTACTAAAAATACAAAAATTAGCTGGGCGTGATGACACGTGCCTGTAATCCTAGCTACTTGGGAAGCTGAGGCAGGAGAATCACTTGAACCCAAGAGGCAGAGGTTGTAATGAGCTGAGATCACTCCACAGCACTCCAGCCTGGGCAGCAGAGCAAAACTCTGTCTGAGAAAAAAAAAGAGCAGCAGATAACAGAGAATAGTTCAAGGAAATCAAAGTGGGGAGGCTCAGGTGGAGGGATGGTAGCCTAAAGTTAAGGGTTCCTGCTTTGTGCCTCACACTTAGAGAATTAGGTACAGAAAAGAGAGCACAGGCCCAAATGCCTATAAGGGGCTAGTGCAGAAACATAAATGCGTCCATGGAGTGGGTGTAGACAGTAGGAGATAGTAGACACTGGAAAGTATCAAATCCTGCTGGAATATAGGCTCAGAGTTACTACATCAACTACATTTTCATCAAGCCAGAAATTTGTATGCTATCAACTAATTTAAAAATTACTTAGAAATATTGTATGGGCAAAATAAAATACATCTGCATATCAGATCTAGCCCATGGGGGATGAAAAACTTACAACTTCTAGTACAGGATTTCTTATCCTCAGTGCTATTAATATTTTGGGCCACCTAATTCTTTGTTGAGGGTTGGGGAAGGGAACTGTCCTGTACATTGTAGAATGTTTAGTAGCATCCCTGGCCACTACCTGCTAGATGCCAGTAGTACCCCTCTCCCCAGCTGTGACAACCAAAAATGTCTCCAGATATTGCATATCCCCAGGGGGCAAAAATGTGCCTGGCTGAGAACCACTGCTCTAATATAAATGGCTGCATGAAGCAAAAACTGGCATTCTAAGAATACAAGTAATTGCCATGAACACAGTCTATGTACTATGTGATTATGCATGTCATTAACAAATTAAGAATTTAAAACAATTCTCTCCCGTTATCTGTTTAGAATGTGCCTGTGTGTTTATGTGAGCATGAGGTTCATTTTAAGTAAACTTAAAATTTCCCAGACAACCAAGATTTTCTACTAGTAGGTGAACTTTGGAATAATTTTCTTCTCACCAATAATAATTGGATATTCTGGCTCGGTGCAGTGGTTCATGCTTGTAATCCCAGCACTTTGAGGGGCCAAGGCAGGAGGATCGCTTGAAGCCAGGCGTTCAAGACCAGCCTGGGCAACACAGACCTCATTTCTACCAAAAAAACCACAAAAAGTTAGCTGGACTGGTGGTACATGCCTATAGTCCTAGCTATTCAGGAGGCTGAGGTGGGAGGATGCCTTGAGCGTAGGAGTTCAAGGTTACATTGAGCTATGATTACACTACTGCACTCCAGCCTGGGTGACAGAGCAAGACCCCATCTCAAATCATAATGATGATGAGTGGATATTTTCTCAGTAGCTGTGGAGACAGGATGACTGATAGCAAGAGTGCCTGCTCTAACTAAAGCACCTTTCTCAAGCTTTTTTAAAAAAACTATCTTTGTGGAAAAATTCAGAAGTATCTGTTTTTATTGCCATTTTCTCAGATGCGTCTTTTTTGGTGGTGACAGAGTAACTATCACCTGGGCTTAAGAAATGAAGATGTTCTTGTTGTTTCCTAAGACTCCTCGGTTCAGTTTTACTGGTATGGAATCCTAAGGGTAAATCAATACACTATTTTAAAGGGAAAGATTAAATTCTTAATCTCTAAGAAAACAAATTTTGTATAAAACAAGAGCCAAAGAACTGACTGGGCTGTTTTGTTTATTTAAAGGAAAACCT